GCCAGCAGCCCCCTCATCTGGGGAGCCTGTCTTGCAGGGGCCCTGCCTGTGAGTTCCCACCCACTGGGGCGGGGGTGTCCCAGTCCACTTCCAACTCCCTCAGACTGGGGCCCCTTCAGGGTGAGGCCTGGACCCAGAGTCTTAAGCCCTCATCCTCCAAGGTCAGGCCCTGTCTCTTGCAAACGTTCCCAACTATCCACCTTTTGGGCCAGCTCCAGTGGTGGAAACTTTCCGGCCTCCAGGCGCTTGTTTTGGAAAGTTCCTGGGGGAGCTGCCCCGGCCTGCCCGCTGGGTTCCCACGCTCCCTTATCAGCGCGCATGAGGGGGGCGCCCTGCAGTGCAGGCCTCATTCCTCCCCTGCCTCGGCCCTGCCCGCCTGTGCGTCCCCTCCCCTTTCCAGCGAACAGCCTCCCGCTCCGGCCCACTCCTGCCAAGCCCTCCTGCTGCAGGTGGGGAAACAGGCCAAACAGGCCCCATCCTTGTGAGCCCCGTGGGGACAGAGTGACTTTGTCCCCCGAGATGGATGGGGGCGGACATGGGGAGCCAGGGGATGGGACTGCCTGGTAGGTGCTGCTGCCCACGAAGGGGGAGTAGGTGGCAGTGTGGCTCCGAGGAGATTCTGGCTTTGGAGTTCTGGTCCTCTGCCTGTTTCCCCTGCAGTGTCTCTGACCCAGACCCCCTACCTACCCCCCCGGAGGCCCAGCTTCCCTGCCCAGCTCCACCCCCTGGCTTGTGGCTGGGCTCATGTGTAGCCTCATTGTCCTCTTGTAAAGGGGGGATAGGCAGCCATGAGCCCCTGGGGGCTGCGGAGCGAGCGAGGTGAACCTATACGCGCCGCGCTCGTGGACGCCTGGCCACTTCCGCCAGGCGGGGACCCGATGGCCACGGTGGCTCTGGGTTGTCGGGCCTCGAACCGGGTCTCCAGACGTTGGGCCCCTCCCTCCCAGCGCGGGAGAGGCGGGGAAGGGGGCGGGGCGGGGGAGGGGCCGCAGCGCTTTTCTCCGGAGGTCGCGCGCCCGAGAGCCCGCGCTGTCCGCCGCCGCTGCCTGAGTCGACTCTGCGCCGGTGAGTGCGGTTCGGGGCAGGGACGGCCTCCGCCGCTGACCCCCTGCTCACCCCGGGCCCCCAGCCCGCCGCGATGGAGGCCGCCGCCCAGTTCTTCGTCGAGAGCCCGGACGTGGTCTACGGCCCCGAGGCCATCGAGGCGCAATACGAGTACCGGACGACGCGCGTCAGCCGCGAGGGTGGCGTTCTCAAGGTGGACCAGGGGGCTGAGGAAGGAGGCGTGCTGACCCGGGATTCACTGCGCGGCCTGTCTTCAGGTGCACCCCACGTCCACGCGCTTCACCTTCCGGACCGCCCGGCAGGTGCCCCGGCTCGGGGTCATGCTTGTCGGCTGGGGCGGGAACAACGGCTCCACACTCACCGCCGCGGTGCTGGCCAATCGACTGCGTTTGTCCTGGCCCACGCGCAGCGGCCGCAAGGTGGGGGCGGGAGGGGCGTGGTGGGTAGGGAGCCCGTCACCTCGCCGTGTCTGCTGACCCCCAGGAGGCCAACTACTACGGCTCGCTGACTCAGGCGGGCACCGTGAGCCTGGGCCTGGACGCCGAGGGCCAGGAGGTGTTCGTACCCTTCAGCGCGGTGCTGCCCATGGTGGCGCCCAACGACCTCGTGTTCGATGGTGGGCGGAGCCCTGGGCCGGGGTGGGGCGGGCCGGGCAGGGCCGAGTGTGAGGGTCCCCCCAGGCTGGGACATCTCGTCGCTGAACCTGGCCGAGGCGATGCGGCGCGCGAAGGTGCTGGACTGGGGGCTGCAGGAGCAACTGTGGCCGCACATGGAGGCCCTGCGGCCCCGGCCTTCTGTTTACATCCCCGAATTCATCGCGGCCAACCAGAGCGCGCGCGCGGACAACCTCATCCCAGGCTCGCGTGCGCAGCAGGTGCTGTCCCATCCCGCATCCCTTGCTTCCTGCCACCTGTTCTTCGCCACTTGGTTCCCTCTTTTTGCCCCACCCCGCGAATCCAGGCCTCACTTGACACCCGGGGAACTGAGTAGCCCAGGCCTCTGTGAGTCCGAGAGTATGTACAACCAACTTCCCTACACCCTCTCCATCCTCCCCACACCCTCACCATCCAACCCACAGCTGGAGCAGATCCGCAGGGACATCCGAGACTTCCGGTCTAGCGCGGGGCTGGACAAAGTCATAGTGCTGTGGACGGCGAACACGGAGCGCTTCTGTGAGGTGATTCCAGGCCTCAACGACACAGCCGAGAACCTGCTGCGCACCATTGAGGTGGGCGAACGCCCGGGTGGAGCGGGTCAGGCAGCTCTGTGCTGACTGCCCGCCTTGCCCACAGCTCGGTCTGGAGGTGTCGCCCTCCACGCTCTTCGCCGTGGCCAGCATCCTGGAGGGCTGTGCCTTCCTCAATGGGTCTCCGCAGAACACCCTGGTGCCCGGAGCTCTTGAGCTCGCGTGGCAGCACCGGGTTTTTGTGGGCGGAGATGACTTCAAGTCAGGCCAGACCAAAGTCAAGTCCGTGCTTGTGGACTTCCTCATTGGCTCCGGCCTCAAGGTGCGTGGGCCTAGGGAGCTGCCGAGTGCAGGTGCAGCTGCTGGGGCTTCCCTTGTACCCACAGACCATGTCCATCGTGAGTTACAACCACCTGGGCAACAACGATGGGGAGAACCTATCGGCGCCATTGCAGTTCCGCTCTAAGGAGGTGTCCAAGAGCAACGTGGTGGACGACATGGTGCAGAGCAACCCAGTGCTCTATACGCCCGGCGAAGAGCCTGACCACTGCGTGCGTGGGGCGCGGGCGCGGGCGCGGGGTTGAGGGACCCGGGCAAACTCCTGCTGCACTCCAGGTGGTCATCAAGTATGTGCCGTACGTGGGTGACAGCAAGCGCGCGCTGGATGAGTATACCTCGGAGCTGATGCTGGGCGGAACCAACACACTGGTGCTGCACAACACGTGTGAGGTGCGGCGCGGCTTCAGGGGCTGCTATGGGAGCGCCCCCATCTCCTGACCCACCCGCCCCGCAGGACTCGCTGCTGGCCGCACCCATCATGCTGGACCTAGCGCTGCTGACCGAGCTGTGCCAGCGCGTGAGCTTCTGCACTGACATGGACCCCGAGCCGCAGACCTTCCACCCCGTGCTGTCCCTGCTCAGCTTCCTCTTCAAGGCGCCACTAGTGCCGCCCGGCAGCCCGGTGGTCAATGCGCTTTTCCGCCAGCGCAGCTGCATCGAGAACATCCTCAGGTGCACCCCAGCCTCCAGGTTCCCGCCCGGGGTCTGGCTCTGCTAAGCTGTGTGACCTCTCCAGGGCCTGCGTGGGGCTCCCGCCACAGAACCACATGCTCCTGGAACACAAAATGGAGCGCCCAGGGCCCAGCCTCAAGCGAGTTGGACCCGTGGCTGCCACCTACCCTATGTTGAACAAGAAAGGACCGGTACCCGCTGCCACCAATGGCTGCACCGGTGATGCCAATGGGCATCTGCAAGAGGAGCCCCCAATGCCCACCACCTGAGGCCCCGGTCACACAGTTTCTCGGCTCTTCCTCCCCGCTGCCCCCCACGACCCTACCTTGAAGGCCCCCACAAATAAAGGCGCTGCCACTCAGCCCTCCTTCCACCTGGGGTTCTTGGGGCCTGTGACCTGACTCTGCCTCCCTCTACTTCCCCGACTCTTGAGCGCCCAGCTTCAGTCCCATCCCCTCTGCCCATGGTCATCACCCCAACTCCCAGGGAGAGCCCAGAACCTGGAGCCTCGCTCTGCCCCCAGTTCTCAAAGGTGGGGCTAGATGGGGGCGGGGACGGAACAAGACCACAGGGTGGAGAGTGTGGTGGCAGAAGGCCAAAGAGGGAATCTGAGACAAGCTACCAAAAACCAAAACCAGCTTCCATTTATTTATGGGCCCCACCCCCTGACGTCCTGGGGAGAGGGGCCCCCCAAAGAGCCTTTCTCTCTGGGACAAAATACAAATGGCAGGAAGGGTCCATACAGAAAAGAACGTCTCTGAGGTCCTTGCGTTTTTAATAAAATGGTAAGAGTCTTTCGTGTGGGGCCTCCCAGCTGGGCAAGCCT